ACCCAGGAGGCGGAGGTTGCAGTGCAGTGAGCCAAGACCACACCATTGCATTCCAGCCTGGGCAAGAAGAGTGAAACTCTGTCTCAAAAAAAAAAAAAAAAAAAAAGGAAATATATATTTTTCAATGATACTCTCAGATAATTCTGATAATCAGTTAGTTTGTGAAACACTGTCATTAGAAACCTTAATTTTCTGGCGGCGCGTGATGGCTCAGGCCTGTAATCCCAGCACTTTGGGAGACTGAGGCAGGTAAATCACTTGAGGTCAGGCATTCGAGACCAGCCTGACCAACATGGTGAAACCCCGTCTCTACTAAAAATACAAAAATTACCTGGGTGTGGTAGTGCAGGTCTATAGTCCCAGCTACTCGGGAGGCTGAGGCAGGAGAATCGTTTGAACTGGAAGGCAGAGGTTGCAGTGAGCTGAGATCATGCCATTGCACTCCAGCCTGGGCGACACAGCGAGACTCTTTGTCTCAAAAAAAAAAGAAAAAAAAAAACCTTTGGTAAAATATGCCATAACCAGCCTTTGGTAAAATATGCCATAACATTATAGCCATGGTTTTAATTTTGAATATTCTCAAAATCCTAATTTCCTGGTCAAAAAAATTAGGCTCCAAACAGAACAAAAAGGTCATGTCACTCTTCCCCAAGCTGACTTACCAATCACCTCTTATCAGTCCTCGTTGCTAGCTACCTGGATGGTCAGTAGTTTTTTGTTTTTTGGGTGTTTTTTTTTTGAGGTGGAGTTTCGCTCTTGTTGCCCAGGCTGGAGTGCAAAGGCATGATCTCGGATCACTGCAACTTCCGCCTCCCGGATTCAAGTGATTCTCTGGCCTCAGCCTCCCGAATAGCTGAGATTATAGGCATGCGCCACCACACCCAGCTAACTTTGTATTTTTAGTAGAGATGGGGTTTCTCCACGTTGGTCAGGCTGGTCTCAAACTCCCAACCTCAGGTGATCCACCCACCTTGGCCTTCCGAAGAGCTGGGATTACAGGCATGAGCCATCGTGCACGGCCTGGATGGTCAGTCTTACAGCAGTTGGGAATCTTTCTCCCCAGGTGAAATTGACACTAGTGGGACCTCCAATGGCAGGTGAGTCACTGCTGTGGGCATTTCCTCTGCCATTCTCCTGCTCTCCGGGCACTCTGATGGAGCATGTGGCACCTCGTCTCCAGGCCTAGGATATATCACTGCTTTTATCTGATGGTGTTGACCGTCCACTGGACCCACCAGAGAATGGCAGTAGAACCTCTTTATTCCAAGAGCACCCCTAAAGTAAGATCAACACACGTAGGGCAGATGTCAGCTTATGGGGACAACTCCTCTGTGCCCGACTAGCATCATTAGCATCGTCCTCTCACAAGGATGTAGCACTGTGAAGGTAATGACCTCCCTTCGTCTTGTCTTGTACTGTCCTGGTGCTGAATTCCATCCTTTCTTCCTAGTTCTGTTCTAGGTGGCAAGAACCATGCACTTCTCCAGCTCAGCCAGGGCAGCAGATGAGAACTTTGACTATTTGTTCAAGATTATCCTCATTGGGGATTCCAATGTGGGGAAGACGTGTGTGGTGCAGCATTTCAAGTCTGGAGTCTACACTGAGACACAGCAGAACACGATTGGAGTGGACTTTACCGTGCGTTCCCTTGATATTGACGGCAAAAAAGTGAAGGTCAGAGGGCACCGGGACGGGACTGGTTCCACTGATTTGGACTCTCCTTCCTGTCCTTCTCCAGATGCAGGTGTGGGACACAGCTGGCCAGGAGCGCTTCCGCACCATCACCCAAAGCTACTACCGCAGTGCCCACGCAGCCATCATCGCCTATGACCTCACCCGGCGGTCCACGTTCGAGTCCATCCCTCACTGGATTCATGAGATAGAGAAATATGGAGCTGCAAATGTGGTCATTATGCTGATTGGTATGGCATTTTTGAAGTTTTTAACTTTTGTTCAATGGAATATCGGCTTATCTTTTCCTTCCAGGAAATAAATGTGACCTCTGGGAAAAGCGGCACGTCCTGTTCGAGGATGCCTGCACACTGGCTGAGAAGTACGGCCTCCTGGCCGTTTTGGAGACATCTGCCAAGGAGTCAAAGAACATAGAAGAAGTCTTCGTGCTCATGGCCAAGGAGCTGATCGCGCGCAACAGCCTGCACCTATATGGGGAGAGTGCCCTGAACGGCCTCCCCCTGGACTCCAGCCCCGTTCTTATGGCCCAGGGTCCAAGTGAAAAGACCCACTGCACTTGCTAAGATGTTTGCAAAGCCAGTTGCACCCACCAAAGAGGCCGCCTCTGAAACCAAAGGTAGCCAGGATACCGTAGTGTTGCCCCAGTGGCGCTTTAGACCCCAGCGTGGACTTGCCGCTCACCCCTAATCCTCCCAGTCTGGATGGGCCACACTTCTCCCTTGACTCACACCACAGGTCATAGCTGCTGACTCTCAGGAAAACCAGCACCATTGTTTTCACTGACTCTTGACTCCTGGAGAAGGCAGGACTTCAGGCTAGGAGAGGGAGGACGAAGTGTACTCTTCTCCCCTTTCACTTTTCTGTCTCCCTAGAGCTTCTGCTGCTTTCTACTGAATTTTGTTTCTTGCTTGAAGAAGAGGGTAGTGAAGGAAAGGAGGAAGGCAAAACAGCAAGAGAGAGAAGAGGCTGTTTGGAACATTCTGGAACAGTTTGAAACAGCTCAGGCAGGGAGAATGGAACGAAAGCCTGCAATGAGAAACCAGAATGCTGCTATCATTTTGTTCCTGACATTCACACCTCAGGTCTTCACTTTGGGGAGCGAAGCCTTTTAGCAGAAATACCAGAAGTACCATCTTGCCAAATGGTCAGGAACTGTCTGATAGAGATGGAACTGGAATTCACTCTATTCTAGCAGGGCTGACTTGGCCACCCTCTTGGGATAGGGGAAGACACCTGCAATTTTTTTTCTTTCTTTTTTTTTTTTTTTTTTTTGAGACAGGGTCATACTCTGTCACCCAAGCTGGAGTATAGTGGTGGGATCTTGGCTCACTGCAACCTCTACCTCCTGGGTTCAAGAGGTTCTCCCACCTCAGTCTCCCAAGTGGCTGGGACTACAGACACACGCCACCACTCCTGGCTAATTTTTGTATTTTTTGTAGAGACAAGGTTTCACCATGTTGCTCAGGCTGATCTTGAACTCCTGAGCTCAGGTGATCTGCCCACCTTGGCTTCCCAAAGTGCTGGGATTACAGGCATGAGCCACCATGCCTGTTCTTTTTTTTTTTTTTTTTTTTTGAGACTGAGTCTCACTCTGTCACTCAGGCTGGAATGCAGTGGCATGATCTCGGCTCACTGCAACCTCAACCTCCACCTCCTGGGTTCAAGCAATTCTCCTGCCTCAGCCTCCCAAGTAGCTGGGACTACTGGCACTCACTACCACGCCCAGCTCATTTTTTTTGTATATTTAGTAGAGACTGGGTTTCACTACGTTGGTCAGGCTGGTCTTGAACTCCTGACCTCATGATCCACCCGTCTCGGCCTCCTAAAGTGCTGGGATTACAGGCATGAGCCACCATGCCCGGCCCTTTTTTTTTTTTTTTTGAGACAGAGTTTCGCTCTTGTTGCCCAGGCTGGAGTGCAATGGTGTGACCTCGGCTCACTGCAACTTCTGCCTTCCAGATTCAAGTGATTCTCCTGCCTCAACCTCCCTAGTAGCTGGGATTACAGCCTCCCGCCACCACGCCTAGCTAATTTTTGTGTTTTTAGTAGAGGCAGGGTTTCACCACGTTGGCCAGGCTGGTCTCGAACTCCTGACCTCATGATCCACCTGTCTCGTGGCCTCCCAAAGTGCTGGGATTACAGGTGTGAACCACCGCACCTGGCCTTTTTTTATTATTATTATTGTAGAAATGAAGTCTTGCTACGTTGCCCAGGCTGGTCTCCAATTCCTGAGCTCACAGGTTTCTCCCACCTCAGCCTCCCAAAGTGCTGGGATTACAGGCATGAGCCACCATGCCTGGCACAATTTCTTTCTAGAACCCAAATCATCTGCCAGATCAGAAGTCATTTTTAAATTAAAATTAAATTGGTTCATAGATGAATATCAAGCCAGTGTTGTACTGCCCCTTCTGTAAGATAT